AAAATCCATGTATAAGTAGAGCTACACAGTTCAAACCTTTGTACTGAATATAGTGAAATGTATAATGAAAAGATTAAATTAAAGGCTAAAGGCAATACAAAATATAATAGGATTAAGATGAAATATGTCATAAATACAAAATTATAAATTGGATAAACTCATTTATTAAAAGAAAATGACTTGGACCAGGCAGGGTGACTCAGGCCTGTAATCCCAGCACTTTGGGAGGCCCAGGCAGGGAGATCACTTGAGACCGGAAGTTCAAGACCAGCCTAGGCAACATGGTGAAACCTCGTCTCTACAAAAAATACAGAAAATTAGCACTGTGTAGTGGTATGTGCCTTTAGTCGCAGCTACTCAGGAGGCTGAGGTGGGAGGATTGCTTGAGCCCTGGAGGTTGAGGGTGCAGTGAGTGGTGATTGTGCCACTACACTCCAACCTAGGTGACAGAGTGAGACACTGTCTCAAAAAAAAGAAAAGAAAAAAAAATTGCTCAAAAGTAAAATGATTCAGATTGGAGCAAAAAGTCAAACCCAACAAGAGTTGCATCTAAAAGGGATCAACAAATAACATGTTAGTAAATAGTTTTATTTTTGTGGCCATATAGTATCTGTTGCAGCTATTAAATTTTACCATTATAGCACAAAAGTAGGCATGGACAGTATGTAAATGAATGAGCATGGCTGTGTTCCAATAAAACTTTATTTACAAAAACAGACAGTGGGCCACATTTGTCCTGTAAGAAATAGTTTAGTTTGCTGACCTGAGATCTAAAATGTAGTGTGGCCAGGCACAGTGGCTCATGCCTGTAATCCCAGCACTTTGGAAGGCCAAAGCGGGAGGATCTCTTGAATGCAGGAGTTTGAGACCAGCCTGGGCAGCACAGCAAGACCCAGTCTCTACAAAAAATTTAAAAAATTAGCCAGATATGGTGGCACATACTTGTAGTCCTAGCTACTTGGGAGGCTGAGGCAGGAAGATCTTTTGAGCCCAGAAGTTTGAGGTTGCAGTGAGCTATGATCATGCCACTGCAATCCAGCCTGGCAACAAAGTGAGACCCTGTCCTCAAAATAAAAAATAAATAAAAATAAAACACAACACAGTGCCTCAAAAGTTGGGAACAGAAGTACGGGCAAAGACTCAATTGATAAATTCAAACCAAAAAAGCAATAGTTCAAATATTTGTGTAAGACAAGGTTGAATTCATCACAAAATGCTCAGTTGAGTTGCATTTTTTTTTTGAAACAGGGTTTCCCTCTGTTGCCCAGGCTGGAGTGCAGTGGCACGATCTCGGCACACTGCAACTTCACATCCTTCCATCCCTGCCCTCAGATTTCTTTCTATGATTTGTAAAATGCTCTCATACCTACAGACATGTAGATTGCTCTTTTTTCTTGATGTTCGTATAGGTTTCTTTGAACTAATTTGTGAAAGATACGTGTGTGTTTGGCTTGTGGGTGAGTAGAGAAAAGATGGTGAAAAATGAAAAATGGCATGGATTTGCTTTGAAATATTTCCTGTCCCAAACATCCAGGGCAGCTAAATTTAAATGTTTATGTTTTATAATTTTCAAATTAAAAAATTTTAATGGACACAAAATAATTGTACATATTTGTGGGGTATATAGTGATGTTTTGATTCATATAATGTATAGTAATCAGCAGGGTAATTAGAACAGCCATCATCTCAAGCATCATTTTTTTGTGTATTGGAAACATTCAATATCCTCCTTCTAGCTATTCAAAACTGTATAATAATTATTGTTAACTATAGCCATCCTACAGTGCTATAGAACACTAGGGCTTATTCCTCCCATCTAGCCATAATTTTGTATCCTTTAACAAATCTCTCCATATTCTCTTCTTTCCCCTACCTTTCCCAGTCTTTGTCTTGTAGCCTCTAGCCTCTGTTCTACTTTTTACTTCTTTTTTTTTTTTTGGAGACGGTTGCACTCTGTTGCCCGGGCTGGAGTGCAGTGGTGCGATCTTGGCTCACTGCAACCTCCGCCTCCTGGGTTGAAGCGATTCTCCTGCCTTAGCCTCCCAAGTAGCTGGGATTACAGGCCCCCACCACCATGCCCGGCTACTTTTGTATTTTTAGTAGAGACAGGATTTCACCATGTTGGCCAGGCTGGTCTCGAATTCCTAAGCTCAAATGTTCCACCTGCCTTGGCCTCCCAAAGTGCTGGGATTATAGGCATGAACCACTGCGCCCAGCCTACTTTTAGCTTCTATGAGATCAACTTTTTTATGTGACTACATGAGTGAAAACATGTATGTTTAATTTTCCATACCTTATTTATTTCACTTAAGATAATGTCTTCTAGTTCTATCCATATTGCTGTGAATAAGAGAATTTCTTTTTCTTTTTTTTTTTTTTGTGATGGAGTCTTGCTCTGTCACCCAGGCTGGAGTGCAGTAGTGCGATCTCGGCTCACTGCAACCACTGCCTCCTGGCTTCAAGTGATTCTCCTGCCTCAGCCTCCCGAGTAGCTGGGATTACAGGTGTGTGCCACCACACTGAACTAATTTTTGTATTTTTTGTAGAGAAGGGTTTTGCCATGTTGGCCGTGTTGGTCTTGAACTCCTGACCTCAGGTAATCTGCCTACCTTGGCCTCCCAAAGTGCTAGGATTACAGGTGTGAGCCACCACGCCTGGTGCCCAAGAATTTCATTCTTTTTAATGGCTGAATAGTATTCCATTGTGTATATATACCACATTTTCTTTATCCATTCATCTGTTGTGGGACACCTAGTTTGATTCCATATCTTGGGTATCATCAATAGTGCTTTGATAAACATGGGAGTGCAGATATCTCTTTGATGTATTATTTCCTTTTCTTTGGAAAAATGCCTAGTAGTGGGTAGTTCTATTTGTAGCTCTTTGAGGAACCTTCATACTGTTATTTTATTTGTTTATTTTTTTTTTGAGACATCGTCTCGCTCCATCACAGGCTGGAGTGCAGTGTTGCGATCTCAGCTCACTGCAGCCTTGACCTCCTGGGTTCAGGCGATCCTCCTGCCTCAGCCTTGAGTAGCTGAGACTACAGGCGCATGCCAACAAGCCCAGCTAATTTTTGTATTTTTAGGAGAAACAGGATTTTGCCATGTTGACCAGGCTGGTCCTGAACTCCTGACCTCAAGTGATCCACCTGCCCTGGCCTCCCAAAGTGCTGGGATTACAGGCGTGAGCCACTGCGCCCGGCCCATGCTGTTCTTTATAGTGGCTATACTGGTTCACATTCCCAAACAGCGTACAAGAGTTCCCTTTTTGCTGCTTCCTCACCAGCATTTGTTATTTTTTGTCTGTTTGATAATAGCCATCCTAAGTGGGGTAAGAGGATACCTTACCCCAATTTTGATTTGTATTTCCCTGACGATTAGTGATGTTCAGCATTTTTTCCAAATATTTGTTAGCCATTTGTATGCCTTCTTTTGAGAAATGTCTGTTCAAATCATTTGCCCATTTAAAAATTGAATTGGTTGTATTTTTTTCTTTTGAGATGTTTGTTTCTTATATATATACTGGATGTTAATCCCTTGTTGGTTCAATAGTTTGCAAATATTTTCTCCCATTCCGTAGGTTGTCTTTTTGTGCTGTTGGTTGTTCCTTTGCTGTGCAGAAGCTTTTTAGTTTAATATAATCCCATTTGTTTATTTTTACCTTATTGTCTGTACTTTTCAGATCTTTTTTTCTCTCTTTCTTTTCTTTTTTTGAGACAGAGTCTCACTCTGTTGCCCAGACTGGAGTGCAGTGGCGTGATCTCGGCTCACTGCAACCTCTGCCCCCAGGTTCAAGTGATTCTCCTGCCTCAGCCTCCCCAGTAGCTGGGATTACAGGCATGCATGACCATGCCTAGCTGATTTTTGTATTTTTTAGTAGAGACAGGGTTTCACCTTGTTAGTCAGGCTGGTCTCGAGCTCCTGACCTCATGATCCGCCTGCCTCGGCCTCCCAAAGTGCTGGGATTACAGGCATGAGCCACCGTGCCCACCCTGTACTTTTCAGATCTTAACTCATAAACCCTTTCCCCACATCAGTGTCCCCTGTGTTTTCTTCTAATAGTTTTATAGTTTCAAGTCTTACAATTAGGTCTTTGATCCATTTTAAGTTGATTTTCGTATGGGGTGAAAGGTGGGGGTCTAGTTTCATTCTTCTGCATGTGGATATCCAGTTTCTTAGCACCTAAATTTAAATTTCTAGTCCAACTTTTTTTTCTTACATTCTCATAAGGTGAAAAGAGAAAGCTCTTATTTTTTACATTAATGTGTGATTAATTTACTTAGTAATGAATGTGATTTTTTTTCCCTCCAGAAGAGAAAATATGATTTTTATTAACTAAGTTAATATTTTGAGTTTTTTTTTTTCCTACTACAGTAAGTGAAGTATGTCTTGAGAAGACTACAAATTCTCTACTTTCATTACTGGCAGGTGGAATGTAGTCTTGTATTACAAGAATGAACACTTGTGAATAGTAATTTGTTTCTCTAGTATTTACCATATACTAGGGATGATACTTAGTATGTTGGATGCTTTGTATCATTTGATCATTCCAGTATCCTGATAACATAGCTACTATTATTATCCCTGTTTTACAGATGAGAAAACTGACATTCAAATAGGTTAAATGATTTGTTCAAGGTAACACAGCAAGTGGCAGATTTTGGACTTGAACAACCGTGTCTTCTGACACCTCCAGCATTTATGTATCTTGTCATTTACTGGTAAAACAGAGAGTATTTCTGGACTTTTTCAGTAGCTGATATCTGAGCTGTTCCATCAGCCATCTTGATGGCTGGAAGTGTGGAAGAGGATGGGTGAGACTCCATCAGCTCACTAAGATCCTGACTTGGCAAAATAGATTCAGTTTCATGATAGACTAGATGGTGTTGTAATATATAAATCCTACCACTGGGCCTTTTGCGTGTAGATTGGTAGTGAGTATTGTGTAATTCCCTCCTTCCATTTTCTCACTGACTCTGAAAAGACTCATAAGCCACGATTATTTTACTATTTAGTGTGACTGGAAGCACCATGTGGTGCAGAACTTTGAAATGAATGATATAAGTGTGGTCAGCTGACTAGTCTTTGGGCCTGAGAAGTTTATTGTGATTGGATGGGATAGGTGTGGGGAAATATTATAAGGGAAAGAACATTTTTTAATGACAGAAATTTAAATACAAAATTTATTTTGTATTTCATAGAAAAATTTATAAATTGCCAAATATTTTACCATCATATCAAAAGAAGTAGAATTTCTGAGAGAAGTTTTAGGTCTACCATTTATTCTGCTGGCATTGTAAAGGGATGTGGGTTCTGAAAATGAGTATAGCATGCAAACATCAGTAATGAAAAAGAGACCTGCTACCTGTGACATTCATTTGGTGGAAGAGTTTTGCTGCTTTGAGGTATTTATAGAACTTAACCAGAGCAAATGTTATTTAGTTCAATTTGGGGGGATAAGGTAACTTACTTTTTTTTTGTTTTGTTTTTGAGACAGATCTTCACTCTCACCCAGGCTGGAGTCCAGAGGTGTGATCTCGGCTCACTGCAACCTCTGTCTTCCGGGTTCAAGTGATTCTCCTGCCTCAGCCTCCCAAGTGGCTGGGATTACAGGTGCCCGCCACCATGCCTGGCTCAGTTTTGTATTTGTTAACTAGGCCTTTTGATATTTTTATAGACAATCTGCTTCATCCTGATTCTGCGGCATTCCAAACTGTGGTATCCTTGGGGGTTCTCTTAACATTGCTATGGTGCAGAAGATTTAAAATCAGGTATGGCTGTGGGGCCAGAAGTCCCTCAGTGAGAGGTTGACAATAAGCCCTTGTGCTCATATAGCCCCAAACTGTGCAAGCAGAGGCGACTCAACGGCTACGCCTTCTGTATCAGACACGTTCTGGAGGACAAGACTGCCCCCTTCAAGCAATGTGAATATGTGGCCAAGTATAACAGCCAACGCTGCACCAACCCCATCCCCAAATCAGAGGATCGTAGGTAAGGGCTAATCATGAGAATCAATCCTTGATACTGTTTTCCCATGTATGTGTGTATTTTAAAGGTACTGCAACAGCCACTTGCAGGTACTTGGCTTTATCCCGAAAAAAGAGAGGAAGAAAAAGAATGATCCTATAGATGAGGTGAAGGTCAGGCACCAGATGGATACCATGGCCTTTAGCCTGACAGTGCCCACGTTGGCCTTGAAGATGCCCAACGGACTGGATGGAATGTCCCTCTCTCCACCTGGGGCAAGGGTCCCTCTCCACTACCTGGAAACCGAATTGGAAGACCCATTTGCTTTCAATGAGGAAGATGATGACCTAAAGAAAGGGGCAACTGTGAGAAAGAAGTTGCAGAGCAAGTTGGCCCAGAATCGGCAGCGCCAGAGAGAGACAGAGATTTTAAAAGTTCGACAAGAGCACTTTAGTCCCCCTCCTGCACCTTCACAGCAGCAGCCTCCGCAGCAGCACTCCCACCTGTCACCTTTATCTACTTCTTTAAAACCTCCAGCGCCACCGCAGGGTTCAGTCTGCAAGTCACCTCAACCTCAGAACACCAGCCTACCAATGCAGGGAGTGGCACCCACCACACACACTATAGCACAAGCACGGCAGTTGTCTCACAAGAGGCCTCTGCCCCTCCTGCCATCCAGTAGGGCTCCCACTGTGGACCCACCCAGGACTGACCGGATCCTCATGAAAGCCACAGCCTTCTCTCCACACTTCTCATGTATAAGCCGACTGCAGAGACTGGTGAAACTGTGCACCCAGAAACATCAGTTGGACACTGATCTGTTTCCCCATTTAGGTGAGTTATCTATTTTATCGTATCATAGACACTTCTAATTTGCAATATCTCCTGTCTAACCCAGGTTTGGACTGGTCTGAAGAGAGCGGAGAGGAACCAGAGGACTCAGAGCAGGCCTCGCCCTACCAGGTTGCATGGTCCATCCGGGAAACCCTCAGATATCAAAGACATGCGTAAGTCTTCTGTTCTGTTTTTATTCTTTTTTCAGTTTTTCCTTTCTCTCCCTGCACTTTCCAGGTCAGATGATGATGATGCGGAGAGTAGGAGCTCCAGGGTGACTCAACTTTGCACTTACTTTCAGCAGAAATATAAGCACCTCTGCCGCCTGGAGCGGGCAGAATCTCGTCAAAAGAAATGCCGGCATACGTTTAGGAAAGCTTTGCTGCAGGCGGCCAGTAAAGAACCAGAATGCACTGGTCAGTTAATACAAGAACTGCGGAGAGCTGCATGCAGTCGAACCAGGTTAGAGCCACAGCAACCTATTCTTAAGGGACAAAAAATTAATTCTCTGTTTTTCTTTCCTTAGCATAAGCCGGACCAAGCTGAGGGAGGTGGAACCAGCAGCATGCAGTGGAACCGTGAAGGGTGAACAGTGCGCTAACAAAGCCCTTCCATTCACCAGACATTGTTTCCAACGTATCCTTTCAACTAAATGGAATGTGCATTGAGTGTATTTTACTCCTAACTTAAAAAAACCCAGATATCCTCTTGAACCACTCTCAGCAGCTCTTCTCAAGTTGCACAGCCAAGTTTGCAGATGGACAGCAGTGCTCTGTGCCAGTTTTTGACATTACACATCAGACACCTCTGTGTGAAGAACATGCCAAAAAAATGGTAAGTTCTGCAACAGAGGCTTTCAAACTTTTTCAATTTAAAAGCCTATTTATTCATTCCAAAGGATAATTTCTTGAGAGGAGATAACTCCCGTAAAGTTCAGCACCAGCAGCAGAGGAAACCCAGGAAAAAAACCAAGCCTCCTGCACTAACCAAAAAACACAAGAAGAAGAGAAGGCGTGGACCTCGTCGACCCCAAAAACCCATTCCACCTGCAGTCCCCCAAGGGAACCTCAGCATGCCCGCCAGCGTCTCACTGCCAGTGGAGGCCTCTCACATCCGGTCAGTGGTGCCACTGGCACCTAATTTTTCTTAGTTATGGGACCAACAGTGTCCTCTTTCCCAGGAGCCCATCCACGCCAGAGCTGAGTGCTGATGAGTTGCCGGATGACATTGCCAATGAGATCACTGACATTCCACATGACTTGGAATTGAACCAGGAGGACTTTTCAGATGTCCTGCCACGGCTACCTGATGACTTACAAGATTTTGATTTTTTTGAAGGTATAGTCAATATTTTGACTCAAGGAAACTGGCTACTGATTGTCGATGGCTTTTGTTGACTCAGGGAAGAATGGAGACCTCCTCCCAACTACCGAAGAGGCTGAGGAGCTTGAACGGGCCTTGCAGGCTGTAACTTCTCTCGAGTGCCTGAGTACCATTGGGGTCCTTGCCCAGTCAGATGGTGTGCCAGTCCAGGAGTTGTCAGATAGAGGAATAGGGGTGTTCTCCACAGGTACTGGAGCTTCAGGAATACAATCCTTGAGCCGAGAGGTGAACACAGACCTAGGGGAGCTATTGAATGGGCGTATAGTACATGATAATTTTTCTAGTCTAGAGCTGGATGAGAACCTGCTCCGTTCTGCTACCTTGTCAAACCCACCTACACCCCTGGCAGGGCAGATCCAGGGGCAGTTCTCTGCCCCAGCCAACGTTGGCCTTACTTCTGCCACTCTGATCAGCCAGAGTGCACTTGGGGAGAGAGCCTTCCCAGGACAGTTTCATGGACTTCATGACGGCAGCCATGCCTCCCAGAGGCCACATCCTGCCCAGCTGCTGAGCAAGGCAGATGACCTAATCACCTCACGACAGCAATACAGCAGTGATCACTCACACTCCTCACCCCATGGAAGCCATTATGATAGTGAGCATGTGCCGTCTCCCTACAGTGACCATATCACCTCTCCCCACACAACATCGTACTCTGGTGATAATATGGCAGCTACCTTTTCAGCAGAGATGCCCATCATGGCGCAGCACTTGCTCCCAACCCAACTTGAGGTGCCACTTGGAGGCGTGGTAAACCCCAGAACTCACTGGGGCAATCTCCCTGTCAACCTTGGAGACCCCTCTCCATTTAGCAACCTTCTCGGCGCAGATGGACATCTTCTTTCCACTTCCCTATCCACGCCACCCACCACTTCGAACTCAGAGACCACACAGCCTGCCTTCGCCACCGTGACCCCCAGCAGCTCCAGTGTGCTTCCGGGGTTACCACAGACCAGCTTCAGTGGCATGGGGCCTTCTGCTGAACTAATGGCCTCCACCTCTCCCAAGCAGCAACTCCCTCAGTTCAGCGCAGCCTTTGGCCACCAGCTGAGTTCTCACAGTGGCATTCCTAAGGACCTGCAGCCCAGCCACAGCTCTATAGCCCCTCCTACAGGCTTCACAGTAACAGGTGCCACAGCTACAAGTACCAATAATGCATCTTCTCCCTTTCCCTCCCCTAACTGAGGGTGTCTGTGTGTTTGCAGGCAGGTGGGGAACCCAGTGTTTTCTATCTTTGTTTCCTCTTTAGCACCCCTCTCCCCTTTTCCTAAAGAAGATATAACAGATGGGGATCAGAGGGGCACCCCCCTTCCCAGTTCAATGAGTGGCCCTGCAGTGGACCTCGCTACAGTGTTCACATGTGCTCCTTAGCACTGGTGCTCATTCCCTCCTGGCAGGCCCACTCCGCCCCAGTGGTTTCCTTAGTGGTTCAGCACAGTGACTGGATAGGATTGATTTTTAGCAGCAAGTCCTAGAAGTGGAAGATACCTCAGAATACCAGTGCCCTTTACTATTTCCTAGTATTCAGATCAGTGCTTTCCATTCTGTTGCCAGGTTTTTACATAGGTGGTTCTAGATAGAATGATCTTATTAATTGAGTTCCTGTATAAGAGACAGCAAATGGTGTGTGGCAGGTCAAGATTCTGACCTAGCACCAACTGCTAAACACCACAGTGAGGCCAGGATTCCATTCGTAATTGTGATCATGTTTAACTAAAAGAAAAAAATGTGTCTTTTGACTGCCTGTGAGTATGCGTGTGCCCACGCGTGTGTTTTTGTGCAGTGCAGGAAGCAGCTGTCCCATTAGTTTGATTTTTTTTTGTTCTCCCCTTCCCCCTACTTAATGAGTATAAAACTCTTACTTTTCTCCTGTCCTACATCTCACAGTCCTAATAAGGTTGGTCCTTCTTTTCCTCAAGTTTCCTGAATAGGGAGGGTGGTGGACTGGTCGTGTGAGTAGCACAACCTTTTTCTGCTAAAAGTTAGCCCAAGAAGAAACAGAACATAGAAAGCTTGGATTCCCGTCAGTGAGGTAGGGATGTCCTAAAAAGCTTGCCTGGGATGACTGCAGGCTGCCGGGGTTCTGGGGCCTGATGGTCACTTTGTCTTTTCAGACATTTGTTTGTTTCTAAATCCCTCTCTCATGGAATACATTTGCAAGATGTAATTAAAGAAAATATTTTGATGTGAAAAAGCAGGATAGGTCAGATAGATTTGAAAAGATGGGATCTGTCAACTCCTTGATCCATCTTTTGCTTTTGAATTTTTCATGTTTACAGTAGTGATTCTTTGGTAAGATTTGTAAAATGTTAAGACACTTGTAGAATCAGTGTACCAGTTGTGAAGTGATGTGTAATATCTGAAGGATACACATTTTAAAGTTTCTTTCAAAGCAGAATATGGAAATTAGATATAAATTTTATTCGCCCTTTGGTCCTTTTAAAATAATTCAAGTACTTGGGTTTAAGTAAATTTGAAAATAGCTTTGGGAAATGTTTTTAAAATGCCAGGATTTTAGGGGTTAAAGATCATATGGGGTAGTTTAGGAAGTTTGTGACTATGAGATGAATTTGTGAGGTTTCTTGCCTACCTTTTTTCCCCCCCAGAGAAGGGTGGAACTAGATTTTAAAGGCATCTCTACTCTGCTTTTGCTGAGTAGTTTCACTGTCCCTTGAGATACCATTGGCTATTTATACCTGAGTCTAGTCTAATTCACATATATATATATTTTAAAAGTTGAGAGAACATACCTATTGATGTGGTTCAATAATTCATTTGTCAGGGAATATTTGATCTTAATTCCTTTCTAATAGGTAGTGATTGGATGTATTTTCCTACTTCCTGTATGTAATCTCTTTATGCCATGCTAGTTCTAACCAGTCCCTTCTTTTGAAAGCTTTTCTTTCTCTGCTTTTTAAAGGAATGATGGTGATCAGCAGGCATTATGCAGATACCACGTGCCTGAGGTTATGGAGGGGAAATGTCACATGACTGTATGAAATCATTATATGCCCTATTTTGTATTTATTGATGTTTCTTTTTGTGGGCCAAAAATATGTTTGTAATATATTTAGTTTTTTTAAAATCATGGTAATTGATTGGAAGATTTATTTTTAATAGCTTTGCCTTTTTTGCAGAGTGCAAAATTTCTAAATTATAACTTATGTCATAAAGCAAAATTATATTTGGTATCACCATAAATTTCTATTCTGAATGGTGAGAACAGATAATTTGAATATTTCTCACCTGTGAGTCTATATTAGTAAGCTTTTTTATTTTAATGTACTGTAATGAAGTGGTCACGAGTAGTTACCTCGGCTCAAAAATGTCATTTAGTTTGTTAAACTATTTTCACAACCATCATAAGCATAACTAGATAACTGTCCATTCCCAGCAGTTCAGTTTAGTCTCCATTGTGTATTTAAAGGTTGTCGCAGAGCAGCACATTGACTTCCTCATCAGCCCTTTGACAAGGAAGGGAAAGTCGTGGGTAGTCGATTTGAACTTTTTCTGTCTACTTGTCCCCTCATGTTAGCTGCTTGAAATTCTTCAGTTATGATACAAAGCTGAGTTTGCAGTAAGTTGCACATTTTATTGTTTGCAATTTTCTGTTTTATGTGCATTTAAAAGCCCTTCTCTGCTTTCTAGTAAGGAGGCATGAAATTATCAGGAATGTTGCTAGTTACAGCTTCACACCAAAAACTTTGAGTAAATACATTTTCGTTTGGATGCCCATGATGAAAGCTGAGGAAAGTGGTTGAGGAATTATCAACAACAAACTTTTCCTCTTATTTTATCTAGTTCAAAACAGATATCAAAGTTTGCAATTTGCTTTGCTCTTGCTGTTTCTTATGAGTCCCTTTTTGGAAGAGAGGAGAACATCTATAAGCCCAGAGAGATCTGTGTTTTTCTTTTACTTAATAGAGCCATTCTCGTCTATTAGTAGGAACTTTGCTATTAATATGTATAGAAAGGAATGAAGTGGCTTTTACTCCAGAAATATGAAAATTAGTATCTTTTAAAATAGCACTTATGCTATCACAAGGCAATACTGGAATGAAAAACAAATCTTATATAAGGTCCTAAATAGGTAGAAACTAGCTTTTATTCTAGTGTTGAACCCAGGAGAAATAGTGGCAAAGAAGTTTCACTCTGTTTCTGCAGTTCTTTGGGACTATTTATAAAGGCCAGTTAGATTGTGTTACTGTGATTTAATTTACAAAGTTGCTGCAGTTAATGGATACATTCTGTGCTCTGAGAATCTGAATTCCATTCTAATGTGTGATATTCACTGGCTATGATCAGTAGTATCTGAAGAAAAGATGGGCTTTTTCTCCTTTACTCTCTCTACATAATTATTAATATTATTTTAATTAAAGTACTTAAGACATTGTTTTTTCTTCTGTAAAAATGGCTTAGCAATTTGCACATCTGGGTAGGTTATGTAGCTAGTAAACAACTCAATAGTAAGTAGCAATTATACTTAACCCACCAAGTGACAGACTATGCAATGGAAAAATTTTCTAATTATCGTCACATAGCTTAGACAGCAAAGGATTATTTTCTCTGGTGACCTACCATGTGTGATATAACTGCTTTATAAATGACTTCCTGAGCAATTTCATGTTGGCAGGCAGTGTGGTGTGTCTAGTGCCCCTCTATGAGAAGACTATAATTTAATCAGAAACAAATAGTAGGCATGGGGAGCAAGTTGGAAAGTGAGGTTATTATTTTTTTTCCTTAAAATTGGTGTTACTGTCTTTAGTGGCTTGAGGCTAAAGAAAGCTGATACTTTATCTTTGCCAAATAATTATTTATAAGATTTATTTTTAAATAAGCCCAATCTCTCACCTGCAGTTAAGAATCATCATTTTCTGTGACTGACACTAAAGCTCTTCCTTATCAGAGCTTGTTCTCAATCTGTGATCACAGTCCACAGTGGCAAAGACAACTCTTTGATTAGGAAGGAAACCATGTTTGGGATGCACAGAGGTGCCCTGTCCATACGGTTTTCTTCTTACATGAAAGAATTGACCTTTCTGTTGACCTATACCATTCTGTTTTTATAAAGTGGGATTAGAATTTGAGCATATCTAGTAAATGCCGTGTGGTCAGTCCGCTGATGCTTGCCCGCCGTCTTTGCCGTGCCTTGGCATCCTAGGGGTGCTGGTGATGGTCAGTGGGCATCATCGGTCAGCAGTGCACGTGTAAGGCAATCTCCTCTCCTCCAGGTTAGTTCAGAAGGTCGCTATGGGTTGGTATTGCAAAAAGATGAGTATATGAACACTAAACTTATTAAGAGGTTTGAAATTCATTAAAAATTAGTTTTCAGTTTCTTCATCTTTCTTTTCAGACTTCTTTAAAAATACTGTTCTTAATCTGGTATATATAGAAATCTAATATTATGGTCTTCTAAATGGTCAACAGAACTCTCCAGTTTAATGAGGCAATTTAGAGGATTCCTTGAAAGAAAATTTCATCATACTGAACAGTCCTCATTTGTATCTCTTTTGTTACCAGTATTTACATTGTTCCAAGGATTTTTTTCCTGACAAAAAATATATTTCTCGGGAGTGGAGAGTTTTTTATATATATATATGAAAGAACATAGATGTTTCCCCCCGCCCAATACATTAACTGAATCTTCACTGGCATTCTGTAGAAAAGTTAAAACAGTTTAATAATGTCTTAACATCTTTATACATTTTCCTATATTCTGGAGGAAACCAGAATCATGTTTAGTAGATTAAAGTAACATTTTAAATACTACCTTTCCAATAATTTGTAATAAAATACCAGTGAAGGACATGTTTGGATATCTGTTAAGCATTTTTCCCTGACTAATGAATTAGGAAAGAAAACATAAAACATAAATGAATAGTTATGTCTCTTCTAATAAACAGTGTCATTAATGCTGCAGTTGTGGGTCAAACTTAGGGAGCCTTATTTCTAAATAGCAAAAATTCTGTTTTCACTTCAGCCCTTATTTTTTTTTGTTAGTTTTTCTCTGCACTGTGATACAGAGCTAATAAGAGGAAATGTGACGTTTCAGAGAGAGAGCAAGCAAATTGGGTATGACTTTTTTACCCTATGTTCCCCAATACTGGGGATGTTTGGCTACTTTGAACAGCAGTTTTTAGTGATCTAAAGTTTAGATCAATACTCGTATAAGAGAAAAATCTAACTCTCAGTGAGCTCCATAGGGCAGCACAGCTTTCCATCTTCTCTTTCGCCTTCTTGCGTCTGCCCACCACAGTCCCGAAGAATGCACACGCACATATGATCTGTACCCATCCCGCCCGAAGAGTCATAGAATCCTCTTCTTTCACTTGTTTCTTTTTTCTTCGTTTGTTTGTTTTTGTTTGTTTGTTTTTTAAGCTGGGGACCACTGAAGTAAGCTCTGTATGCACCCAAAGTTCCCCTTGGAAAAATTTTCAACACGCAGTGCAGAAGGCTCCAGTGCAGCTAAATGCCACACCATTGGTTCTACCTGGGGGAATAGACTGATTTGCCCTAAAATGACTCCAACCTGCATCATTAAGGTACAGTTGGCTCCAGTGGATTAGTGCTGAAATGATGGGAAGTCTGACACTTGTTGACATTGTCTTCATCTGTTTGGAAGGGTTGAATCTGTTCCTCTCAACAGTGATAGTTCTTTTCACTGTATAGTATTGAGTATGTCTCAGGGATTCCTTGTGGAAATTAGGGCAGTTTTTAAAATAAGAAAATAGTTTTAAAAGAAACTAAAGGTGACTCATCATTGAAGAGAGCGGAAGAAAGAGGAAACATTTGGTTTTGTAGCCCACAGTGTCTTGCATAGGACTTTTTCCTTTCTCCTCCAGGCTCTCATCTCAGCTTCAGAATACAGAATCCTTTCCCATCACGCACAGCTTTAAAACTTTTATTTAAAAATTTCCTTCCCCAATGAGCTTTCAGAATACTTATTGTAGATTTTAAGAGAAAAGGTATATTAATTTATGCTATTAACATCACCTCATAAATTATAAGTTTTATACTAAAGCTGTATCGAGTGTAATGAATTATGTTGCCTATGTGTTTAATAGCTAAATATATATGAGCTTTTTTTTTTTTTTTTTTTTTTGACAAAACAAACTAGTGAAGCACCTTTTTACACTGGATCTCTGCCGTGTCAAGGTGTATAGCTATCCTTTGCTACCTTGCAGATATATAAAATAAAAGGATATCCTGGGGCCTCAAAATGTAGAACACCTTTAGACCATTTATAACTGTTCCTAGAACTGTTGAGAATCATGTTCTTTAGTAAATGATCTGTGGTTTACACTTAAGATGGCTAGAAGCTTAGTTACAGGGTACATAGAAATACATAGATCAAGTAAAACTCCAACTACTGTAGCTGGAATTTGTAAACTAAGTTTGTAAGACCTCTTTTATTTCCTATGGAGTTATTCTTTAATTTACAGTTTATTCTGTAAGTTGGGAAGTAAAATAGAGAAAATAATAAATCTAGATGTTCTCAGTGTCTTATTCAGGAACTTTTTATCCCTCCTCACTAAGGAATTCCCACTGTGACTTTAAAATAGAACTAAATTACTTGTGTGCATGTATATGTCTGTATTTTTTACACACATGCAAAAATATACATTGGGGGCACGTGTGTGAGAGATATGAATGTGTGCTTATATAAAAATAGATAAAGGTAACCGAATGTATTGTAGAAACATGATTTATTTAGTTGAGGGTATTGGAGTTACTTTCTCATTGTCTCTGTTGTATAAATACACCAAATTAATCATTATGTTATCTTATGTTAAAAGGCTAGCTCTGATATCATGTGCATTTTATGTTAACCTTTGGATTAACTTATATTATGCTATGTTCATAAAATGACATGAGAAACAGGAGGTTCTAAGATCAGCCTCTCACTTTCGAGCATAAAAATAAGAGAGGGAGACAGACAGCCCCAGACATGAGCTGTGTTTATCTATTGTGGTGATGGGACCACAGATCTATTGAATCTTTTTTATGTTAATTATAGATTTCTTTATATTCGAGTAAGAAAATATTGTTGATCATCTTTTCTTGGTGAAGTTAAGAAAAAGTATAGGCCTTTCATAAACAATTTTTGGAAGGGGCTGCTTTGTTTAAGGAGTTGGTGGGATCATTTCACCGTGCATATTTCAAAGCTGGGGTGATTTCATTTATTTCCAAAATTTTTCAAAAAACTTTTACTCAGTTCTGCTGTTATTTATTAACTTAAGAGTGCTCCCATCCCCATATTTCAGCTATAGGAAAATTGTGCTACCCCTGATTCATATGGAATTAAAAAAAAATACATCCCTTTATTTTGAGTTTTAAGTTGTTATTTTGCTATACATTTATTACTGGAGTATCTGGTGGTCTGAAATAGTCAAAAGTAGAGTTGGTATTAAATGTTCCAATGACATTTATTTTTAATACTTAAAAAATCATGTACTTTGAAATATGTCAAAGCAACTTCTGATAATATACCTGAATTTGTAGTTGTCTCTTGAGCATCATTTACTTCATCTTAGATATAGTGAAGATCTAGGAAAGCTCTATATGCTGTTCTTTTCTACAGTTGTATTTTTGCAGCATCTCCTGGTTTCATTCACTCTTGTTTTGGGATTTTTTTTTAGATCTGCATATTTCTTGTACATATGCATGCAAATGAAAGAAGGGAGTTTGTACTGGTGCCATTTCTCCCTTCAGTTGCTGGTTAATGGGATTTGCTAGAAAAAATTCTCCCGGTTGAAGGGTGAAAACAGACCCTTATGTGTATATCTGTACAGAGATGTGTATATGGGATGTGGTGGCACTTTGCTGAATGTGAACTTGCCTTGTCAATGGAAAGATTGAAAAGTATTATGTTTATTTATACATTTGTATAAATCTATATATACACGTATGTATATGTGTGTGTATAGATAAAGCTATATACATATATTTCCCTTAAAAATGTGTGTGTATAATAGGTAAACAGCCTTTGTTAAGCAAGATTAATGTCTATGGAAAGTTCTGGATTATTCTGTAAGCCAGAGGAGGTGACAGTCTAGAGTACATCATCAGAACATACTAAAATGGAAGTCCTTTGGATTATAGTTTTGTTTATGGATATTACACAATGAATGCTTGTCTGAACAGTTCTTACTTGCCAGTTCCACTATTCTTCATCTTCACCACCTTCTACTGGTCAGTCTTTCATCACTTAAAAAAAAAAAAAAAATCACACATCATTGTGGTTTTTTTCCCCCTTAATTCTGTCTCTTCTAGCCAGAAGCATCTGGCTTAAGCATATTTCATCAACTTCTCTGTTATTTCTTTTAAAGATCTTTATCTCTGAAATTTTCCCAGAAGATACAAGTTTTGGTAATATTATCAATAGGAATTTTGAGACTTGGGCATTCATCTTTGTCTCAAAAACAAACAGAAAGCCAACCTTCAAATAAAACAAATTTGAAAGTTTTAGCTCAATAATTTGGGGACATTTTACTTAAATTACAAAAGAACATAATTATGATTTTATGATCGATATTAGTGTTAGGTTTATTTCCACACTTACTGTCATTAATTTGTCATTTACATATTTTTATTTGCTTTGTAGTTTAATCATAACTTCACCATTTACATTTTAATGGAAAGCATACAAGGTCACATGTTAGCCTCTTGAATTCTGTAACTAACTCATTTTTCTCATGATGAAACTGCTTTGATGAATTCCTGTGTGATGAATTCTGCTATATTTCCTTTTGACTTTTCTCAGTTTGTGACATTCTGTATTAACTTTGCTGCAGCTCTCTAGAAAACTTGCATCCCTATATATTGTGCCTTTAAAGCTCTTATGCACACACAGACAAAAGTGTATATATACATGTCAGAGCATGTGTACATATGCTTTCGTATGTACTCACACAGTATGTCTCTAGTATATATTGTGGGAGTAGATATATAGATATTCAAAGGCAATGAAATATTGCTCTCCAGATATATATGTATATAAATAGTGTTGATATAACTGTATATACACATGTATATGTATGAGTTTTAAATGGCAATCTTTTACATTTAGCAAAATGCTGCCCCTACTGGAATATTGTCACTGCAGTGGCAGTTGTATGTAATGATTTAAAATACATTATCAAAAGTTATTTAAAGAACATTTAAAGTCTCATCTAAAGACATCCACACACTATTTATTTATCTTCCTTTTCCTTTTATTGTTGTGTTTTTCTTAACTGAAAGGGAGACTGTCATTTTAAAAATGCCATCTGTCCCATGAGAGTAAGAAAGAGCTGGAGATTCACTTGAGGAGCTTTGTGCATTTTTCCTCTCTCTGAAGTGGAGATGTTCCACAGACCAGACTGTTTATTTCACTTATAAAGCAATCCTAATATTTCCGTTAGTGTATGTCAGCCACCATCTCCTAGATCAACTTAATTCACCAATTTGCCTCCTCCTTTCATTAATAAATAATGATTATTGAGATCATTTTGCCTGGGGGAAGTTAACTACTCCCATGCTGCAGGGAAATATATCACCTAATTGTTATTTTGCCTTGTTCAAAATTCAAATTTGAAAGAAGGCAGCTCTCTCATGAAGCTGTCTTAAGCACATTTTAGTTAAGGGCCCTCCCAAACTCTTTTTTCTTTCTTTCTTTCTTTCTTTTTTTTTTTTTTTTGCGAGTTCCAAGTTGCATGTGCTTGAAATAGATTTAATTCTTATTCCCCACAGTTTAGGTATTTTTCATTAGTACATCAATTTGACACACTGAATGCAAGACTATTAAGGAAGAACGATTAAATATTATTTTATTTTGTGAAGAGTTGGCAGCAGATTACATCTCAAGAACTTGCAGAGAGAGGAAGGTAGATGGACAATCCTAAATTGTAAGATGTTACAAAAAACAGTGAAGTAAGAGTACTCCTGAAGACTAAAATAGAGAGGCTGGGGTTTGAGCCATTTTACTGAGTAGCTTAGCTGGAACCTGATATCAGAAGTAGCCTTTAACAAAAAGCCTCTTGGCAATTGTATGGTACTAACAACTAGAGTACTGAAGTGTAAGTTGAAACCAAGTTGCAGTGGGAAATCAAAGGTGAGGTAGCTTATTTGAAACCAGCAAATGAGACAGGTTGGACAGTTTTAAAATCTCTTCTAACAAAGAAACTGCACGGTAGCAAGGACTAGCGGTTCTCAAAGCCCTTCTTTTTCAGTGTTCTCATTCACCTTGGCACCCAAGTATGTTTAACAGGCCATGCATTAAAAATAAATACAAAAATATAAAAGCCGCTTAAAGGGAACTTACAAACTGACAATCTCTCCTCTGTATTTGTGTTCATAGTGGCTGGGAGTTTAATTATATGCACAAAAGTTAGGAGCCACTTGTTTCTGCACAGACTGTAGGAGCAAGATGAGGAGATGGGCAGGTTTTGGTAAGAGCCCCCAGTTCTGGTGGACAGGCATACTTGTGGCATTGGGTGCGGCATTGCTGGGAGGACCACGTCTTGGGAGGCGATTGACTTTTGGTTTGTAATTTCCCTTTAAACAAGAAGAGATGGCTCACATTTTCCATATATATCTCAATGAATGTACTGTATTACTGTTTTAAAAATTTGATGAAATAATAATGAATTGGTCTCCTTTTGTTATCTGGTCCTTGTTTAATTTGTTTAAGGGTTTTTGTATACAAAAGTTTACATTTTTATGTATATTTTTCTTGTGTAAAAACTGATGTAATATGTGTATGAAACACTGTATGTATTATCTGTATATAGTGTGACAAAATCATTTTTCTTTCTTTCTTTTGGATGTATTAATAAATCTTGCTGTGAAGTAGCCTTGTTTTTAGTTTAATTTTCTATACTGGG